TTAGGTTCTCTGAGTCCCCAAAGTGATTCTGAACGGCGCTTGTCTAAGTGTGGTCTGCAGATCCTTTTGAAGCCCCAGGATCCTTTCAGGATTCAATGAAGTCAAAACTGTTGTCACAGTAATACTAAGTTGTTATGGCCTTTTCCGCTGTGTTGACAAAATGTCTTCTCAGTGTTGACACTGAGAAGATCTGCTTAATTCAGTGAGCCGATATTTTCCAAATGACCAACAGATGATGTTAAAAATCATGAGTGGGTAAATGATCCGTTGAAAGTGGATAGACCAATGAATATTACTATAATAGAGTAGGAAAAGTTAATTCAGTTATGTAGTTTTATATTACACAACCAACTTTTAAGAAAGTAGACTTGTCAAGTGTTGGTATAATATAAAAGAGGACTGTCCACAATTACCTGAAAAGGCTATTCAAATATATCTCCTTTTTCCAACTACATAGGTGGGTGAGGCTGGATTTTCTTCACTACTCAACCAAAACAGAGTTAATTGAGGAGTAAATGCAAAATCCAGTTGTCTTCTGTTAAAGAGAATTGCAAAAATATAAAAAGACACCACTTTGTTATTTTAGAAAATACAATTATTTTTTCATAAAAATGTTCTGTACTTTAACATGTAATGGCCTTATTGTTTTTAATTGAATTAAATATTTCTAAAATTTCTCCATTTTGGTAATTATCAGTAGTTAAAATCCATATAAACATATAATTGATGTTCTTAATAATTTTTAAGACCATTAAGGGATCCCAACACCAAAAAGTTTCAGAAGCTCTGCTCTAAAATATTGAAACATATTATTAAGACTTTGAGTTAAACACATTTGAAACTCACCTGTGTTATATACCCTGAACTACACATTTAGGTGATTATATTTTCTTCAGATTAATTTTACTAATCATTTTATGGTATATAAAAAACAAAGGCAATCTCCACTCTGGTGGATTATTAGAAGCAGATCAGTTTTTTGTTGTTGTTGTTTTGAGACAGGGTCTCACTCTTTCATGCAGGCTAGAGTGCAGTGGCATGACCATGGCTCACAGCAGCCTCAGCCTCCCTGGCTCAAGCAATCCTCCCACCTCAGCCTTCTGGTAGCTGGGACCATGGGCACATGCCACCACATTCAGCTAATTTTCTTTTTATAGAGACAGGGTCTCGTCATGTTGCGCAGGCTGGTCTCCGGGGCTCAAGTGATCTGCCCGCCTTGGCCTCCCAAAGTGCTGAGATTACAGGGGTGAGCCACTGTCCCAAGCCCAGATTAATTTTTTAATTTTGCCGTGTGTAATCATCTGTAAGTTTCCTTCAGGTTGATTGTAGCATAATGCCTTTAGAATTATTACTTTAATATGAACTCGTTATTAGCCATAAATCTCTGATCTACTTCTGTTTGACACCTAAGATGTCCCTGAATTGCCTCCTTATGACCCCAACTTACATTTGGAAACTAAAAACTAATTTAAGTGTAAACATAGGGAAAATATAATTGAAAACAGGAGTATTTTACAAATGCAGTGCTTTTTAATATGAAAATAAGTGCTGTTTATGCCTCTCTCTTTTCTAATTACTATGGAAGAAGGTTGACTAAGGAAATGTTAAGAAAAAAATGCCACTCCATTATCACAACTAAATAAGATGCATTTTCTACCTTCAAAATACAGTTTTAAAATGTATTAAAATTCAAATGACCAGCCTTCAGGTTTACTTCATGGGCCCTCCAATATTAATTATTAATAATAGTAATTGAAAAATCAGCTTTTCATCCTAGTAAGTGGTCTAAACTACTTGAAAGAATCAATCTTACTTGTGGGTAATGCCTCTGCTGTTACTGATTGTCCTTTGAATTACAATATTCATTTATGCTTCACTTAAATAAAATCAAGGACTTCAGAGGACCCTTTTAGTGCCCTTGAAATGGGTAGTGTAAGTGGTGTTTAGTGTCTTAGAACAGCTATTATCTTTAAAAACTGAATCAACAATTTCCACAAGCTGTTTTGATCTCCTATTCTTACACTGAAAATGAAGGAGGAACTTAGGTTGTCAAAATACAACATAATTGTATGTGCCCCATTCTTCTGCACTTCTAAAAGGATGAGTGAGTTGCTTACGGATCAGCCCACATGTGCTCTGTGATGAAAACTGAAAGCAAGTGACAGCTAGGTGGTCAATGTCCTGTTATCAAGGAGGAAACAGTGGCAATGAAAACCAAAGCATTAAATAATCTGAAAGGTCATTTGTATTTGGCTCTAGGAAGTGTTTTTTATTTTTTCAACATGAGTATGTCTTATAGTCTCTGAATTTACTTAAGAAAAGTAAAAGCTTTGTACACATACATATACAGAAAGAAGGCATTCCATGAAAACCCATTTATAGGCACTGCCTCCTCTCTCCTGTGCTACTTTTCTTCAGTTCCTCTCAGCTCACTATTCTAATTTAGAAAAGACAAATGACTTGTTTTTTATTTAGTTGGGTTTTTTTTAAGTTCATATACAGTGTTAAATGGTTAGGGATTTTACATAGGTCTTCAGTTTCATGTCTTGATTGTCGGCCCTTTGTGACTGCGATCAGTAAGAACTTTTAGGAATGCTCTGTAGGGCAAGGTAGTAGAGTGGAGACAACATGAACTGTATGCCCAGAAGACCAGAGTTCAATCCTGACTCTTATTTGTTGATAATTTTAACCTCTCTCAACTACAGTGTAGTGATTTAAGGACATGGTTTTTCTGAAGACGCAGACAATTCACAGTCAGGACTTCCAAGCTCCAGACCAGTGTAACCAACATATACTCTGCATCTCCACTTGGTTATCTCAAAAGTATCTCAAACCCAACATGTGTGAACCTAACCTCTTGCTCTTCCCGCCAAATTATTATTTGCCCTGTGTTCCCTCCTGTTGGAGGGCACCAAGATCTATGCGGTTATACAAATAAGAAGTCTAGGAAGTCATCTTGGACACTTTGATCTGCTCCATTCTCCTTCATCTGACTCAACCAGGTCTGTTGATTTTTTACCTTCTAAATATCTTTCCTTCTTAAAAATAAAATTGTTTGCTTTGCAGATTTTTTAAAAAATGGATTTGGCCAACCATGGACTTATTCTACTGCAACAGTTAAACGCTCAGCGAGAGTTTGGTTTCCTGTGTGACTGCACGGTTGCAATCGGCGATGTATACTTCAAGGCACACAAATCAGTTCTTGCTTCATTCTCCAATTACTTTAAGATGTTGTTTGTCCATCAGACCAGGTAACTAAAGTGGTTGCTAATAACCTAATGACTACTCACGTATTTTTTTACTTGTTTCTTTCAGTGAGTGTGTCCGCTTGAAACCAACTGACATACAGCCCGACATCTTCAGCTATCTCTTACACTTGATGTACACTGGGAAGATGGCGCCTCAGCTCATCGACCCGGTTCGATTAGAACAGGGCATCAAGTTTCTGCACGCCTACCCGCTCATTCAGGAAGCCAGCCTCGCCAGCCAGGGAGCCTTTTCTCACCCTGACCAAGTTTTCCCACTGGCTTCTTCATTGTATGGCATTCAGATTGCAGATCATCAGTTGAGACAAGCCACCAAGATTGCTTCAGCACCTGAAAAACTCGGGCGAGATCCACGGCCACAGACCTCCAGGATAAGCCAGGAGCAGGTCCCTGAGGCCTCACAGCTCTCCCAGCTGACTTCAAATCTGGCCCAGGTGAATCGGACAAATATGACTCCCTCAGACCCCCTGCAGACCTCGCTGTCTCCAGAACTTGTTTCCACTCCTGTTCCTCCCCCTCCTCCCGGGGAGGAGACCAATCTGGAAGCATCTTCCTCCGATGAGCAGCCTGCGTCCCTCACAATAGCCCACGTCAAGCCAAGCATCATGAAGAGGAATGGGAGCTTTCCAAAGTACTATGCCTGCCACCTGTGTGGACGGCGCTTCACTCTCCGGAGCAGCTTACGTGAACACCTCCAGATCCACACAGGAGTACCTTTCACATCTAGCCAACAGGGAGAAAGTCGCGTCCCCCTGACTCTCTGTAGCAATGCAGCTGACCTCGGGAAAGATGCCATGGAAGTGCCTGAAGCCGGGATGATAAGTGACAGTGAGCTGCAGCACATCTCTGATTCTCCCATCATCGATGGGCAGCAGCAGTCGGAAACCCCACCCCCCTCAGACATTGCTGACATTGACAACCTGGAGCAGGCCGACCAGGAGAGGGAGGTGAAGAGGCGGAAGTACGAGTGCACAATATGTGGACGCAAATTTATCCAGAAAAGCCACTGGAGGGAACACATGTACATACACACCGGGAAGCCTTTCAAGTGCAGCACTTGTGACAAAAGCTTTTGCAGGGCCAACCAGGCTGCCCGCCACGTGTGCCTCAACCAGAGCATCGACACTTACACCATGGTGGACAAACAGACTCTGGAACTCTGCACATTTGAGGAAGGGAGTCAGATGGACAACATGCTGGTGCAAACAAACAAACCCTACAAATGCAACTTGTGTGACAAAACATTCTCCACTCCCAATGAGGTTGTTAAACATTCATGCCAAAACCAGAACTCGGATGTTTTTGCCCTAGACGAAGGGCGATCCATTCTCCTGGGCAGTGGGGACTCGGAAGTAACGGAGCCTGACCACCCAGTGTTAGCTTCCATCAAAAAGGAACAAGAAACCGTCTTACTAGACTGAATGTCACTTATCTTTTTAAAAAACTCTCATTTTTACAAAGACTATCTTCCCTCCCTTCCCTGAATTCAGAACTGTAGTTCTCCATGGCATGATACAAACAGGTCCTTGTTCTCTTCTCCTCTTCCCCTTTTCCACATCCCAGCCCCACCTCTGTAAAGGCTTTGTGCATTATAAACCTGGAATGTATCGACTTTCTTTCAGGGGATATTGGAAAGATAATGGTCATTATACTTATAAACTCAAATTTTGAGAGGTTTTAGATTATTCAGAAGCATACTTGGAACTAATGAAGGGTATATAATAAAACAACTGGAATCCAATTTGGTAAGCTAAAATTATGACTTTCCCTGGGTAAAAAGTCTTCTCAGAAAAACAATGTCAGAAAATAACAGCGTGCTGCTTAGAAATACGGCTGGGCTCTGTACTATGCAAAATCTAGAAAGTGTGGGGAAACTTTAAACCCAAGAAAACGTTCTTAGTATTCATCCTCCAGGTGTCTTACTTCAGAATGCATCCTTTGAGATTATGTCCACTTAAGAGAAATCATCAGTTAAGAAATCTACTTTAACAAAACAAAAAGGAGAAAAAGTAATAATGTGATGGCAATCTTAATTTTTGGGTACAACATGACAAGCTGTGAGTTTGTGTGTTTGTAAGAGAAAAATGTGTGGGTACTTGCTAATAAACAGGTGAATTAATGCACATCCTTATCTCATTGCTGGCTTCTTTCCAAGTTGAGCAACAACAAAATGCTGTATTTGAGTTTCTGACAAATTTGTTTTAAAAATCAAATTTGAATGTACTATTCTATAAATTGCCTTTCTGAATAGAACATGACATGCCATTTTCTAGCAGCTGCCAGTGATAATTTGTTTTACACTAACTTTTAAATCAGTGTGTGTACTGCAGGGAAAAGGATATAGGAATACTCATCTTACAGGGGAATTTGTGACCAGAAGATGTAGTAACTTCAATGACTGAAAGTCAATGCTGATAGTTTACTGGCAACATTAATTGAAGCATCAAAAATAAATGGCAAAGAGAAATCAGGACAAAAAATCTAATTGCTGTTTGGGAAAAAACTTGATTTTGATGTTTATTCTCCAGGTTTTTGGTTGTTTTTTTTTCTTTCTTCTTTCTTAATGCCTGAAATTTTCTCCATTGGCCCGAAAGCAGTAAAAATTGTTCATTAATCTTCCGTTAGGCCAATAAAAGAAGGGCCTCACAAGACAAAACAGGAGCCAGAAGTAAGGACTGAAGGAGAAGGGGAGAATAGCTAATAGCTATAGTATATGTATATGTTAAAAACTGAATATCCCATCATCCTATTTCATGTATAGTTGAGTTCTCAAATTTGTAAGTTTTTATACATCCTTTCATTGAATAAACGTTTAATTAAATGAGTATATGATGTCATGTCATCTCTGCGTCTTTGTCT